GCTGGGTCGCCAGCCGCCTGCGCCTGGGAATCCTGATTGCCAGCTGATGAGAAAGGCGGGCTGGGCGCGCGTGTGCGTGGGGTCGAGGGCCGGGGACCGAGCGCGCCGCACAACCAACCAGGCCCTCAAAACCTTCGCCCTGGTGGCGGCTGGCCGCTCCCTCCTGGCCAGCTCCTCCGTGGGGTCCTCGTAGCAAAGGCGAATTTAAGGGTTGCCCGGGCGCCCCTCGCTCCAGGCGGGTAGCTGTGGGGACCTACACCCGCGGTACTCCCTGAGCGGCCGGTCCCTGCCTGGAGTGCCCTGGTAGGGCCGGCGGCGGCTCCGTTTGGGACGGATCCTGCGTTGAATTTGACTTTTCGAGGGCGGCCGCGGGTAAACTCGCCTCTCCCGGGGACCGCAGGGATTATTTACAGGGAGCTCGCCAACCAAACACAACAGTCTAACCTTTCCAAGTCCTCGTAAATTTTTACAGCTGGGAGCCACGGCGAGGCAAACGAATCTGTTGGTCGTTTCCGACTTCCCGCCAGCCTGTGTGGCTTCTGAAACAATAACTCCTTATGAAATATCATAAATATAGATTTAAATACAGTAGAGCGACAATGCGATTTGGCTGCTTTTTTATGGCTTCAATTATTGTCTAATTTTATGTGAGGGGCTCCGCTGGCCGCACTCGCACGCGGGACCCGCGCCTTCTTGATGGCGTGATTAATTGTGATATAAAATAGTCCGCTTAAGAAGTGTGTGTATGGGGGGGGAGACGGGAGAGTACAGAGACAAGGCTAGATTTGATCTTTTAATCGTCGTTGGCCACAATTAAAACAAACCCCATCGTAGAGCGGCACGATCCCTTTACATAAAAACATATGGCTTTTGCTATAAAAATTATGACTGCAAAACATCGGACCATTAATAGCGTGCGGAGTGATTTACGCGTTATTGTTCTGCTGGACGGGCACGTGACGCGCACGGCCAATGGGGGCGCGGGCGCCGGCAACTTATTAGGTGACTGTACTTCCCCCCCGGTGCCACCAAGTTGTTACATGAAATCTGCAGTTTCATAATTTCCGTGGGTCGGGCCGGGCGGGCCAGGCGCTGGGCACGGTGATGGCCACCACTGGGGCCCTGGGCAACTACTACGTGGACTCGTTCCTGCTGGGCGCCGACGCCGCGGATGAGCTGAGCGTTGGCCGCTATGCGCCGGGGACCCTGGGCCAGCCTCCCCGGCAGGCGGCGACGCTGGCCGAGCACCCCGACTTCAGCCCGTGCAGCTTCCAGTCCAAGGCGACGGTGTTTGGCGCCTCGTGGAACCCAGTGCACGCGGCGGGCGCCAACGCTGTACCCGCTGCGGTGTACCACCACCATCACCACCACCCCTACGTGCACCCCCAGGCGCCCGTGGCGGCGGCGGCGCCGGACGGCAGGTACATGCGCTCCTGGCTGGAGCCCACGCCCGGTGCGCTCTCCTTCGCGGGCTTGCCCTCCAGCCGGCCTTATGGCATTAAACCTGAACCGCTGTCGGCCAGAAGGGGTGACTGTCCCACGCTTGACACTCACACTTTGTCCCTGACTGACTATGCTTGTGGTTCTCCTCCAGTTGATAGAGAAAAACAACCCAGCGAAGGCGCCTTCTCTGAAAACAATGCTGAGAATGAGAGCGGCGGAGACAAGCCCCCCATCGATCCCAGTAAGTGTCTCCTCCCTTCAAATCCGCCGCCGGCTCCTAAACCCAGTGTTTCTCTTCCCCGCAGATAACCCAGCAGCCAACTGGCTTCATGCGCGCTCCACTCGGAAAAAGCGGTGCCCCTATACAAAACACCAGACCCTGGAACTGGAGAAAGAGTTTCTGTTCAACATGTACCTCACCAGGGACCGCAGGTACGAGGTGGCTCGACTGCTCAACCTCACCGAGAGGCAGGTCAAGATCTGGTTCCAGAACCGCAGGATGAAAATGAAGAAAATCAACAAAGACCGAGCAAAAGACGAGTGATGCCATTTGGGCTTATTTAGAAAAAAGGGTAAGCTAGAGAGAAAAAGAAAGAACTGTCCGTCCCCCTTCCGCCTTCTCCCTTCTCTCACCCCCACCCTAGCCTCCACCATCCCCGCACAAAGCGGCTCTAAACCTCAGGCCACATCTTTTCCAAGGCAAACCCTGTTCAGGCTGGCTCGTAGGCCTGCCGCTTTGATGGAGGAGGTATTGTAAGCTTTCCATTTTCTATAAGAAAAAGGAAAAGTTGAGGGGGGGGCATTAGTGCTGATAGCTGTGTGTGTTAGCTTGTATATATATTTTTAAAAATCTACCTGTTCCTGACTTAAAACAAAAGGAAAGAAACTACCTTTTTATAATGCACAACTGTTGATGGTAGGCTGTATAGTTTTTAGTCTGTGTAGTTAATTTAATTTGCAGTTTGTGCGGCAGATTGCTCTGCCAAGATACTTGAACACTGTGTTTTATTGTGGTAATTATGTTTTGTGATTCAAACTTCTGTGTACTGGGTGATGCACCCATTGTGATTGTGGAAGATAGAATTCAATTTGAACTCAGGTTGTTTATGAGGGGAAAAAAACAGTTGCATAGAGTATAGCTCTGTAGTGGAATATGTCTTCTGTATAACTAGGCTGTTAACCTATGATTGTAAAGTAGCTGTAAGAATTTCCCAGTGAAATAAAAAAAAATTTTAAGTGTTCTCGGGGATGCATAGATTCATCATTTTCTCCACCTTAAAAATGCGGGCATTTAAGTCTGTCCATTATCTATATAGTCCTGTCTTGTCTATTGTATATATAATCTATATGATTAAAGAAAATATGCATAATCAGACAAGCTTGAATATTGTTTTTGCACCAGACGAACAGTGAGGAAATTCGGAGCTATACATATGTGCAGAAGGTTACTACCTAGGGTTTATGCTTAATTTTAATTGGAGGAAATGAATGCTGATTGTAACGGAGTTAATTTTATTGATAATAAATTATACACTATGAAACCGCCATTGGGCTACTGTAGATTTGTATCCTTGATGAATCTGGGGTTTCCATCAGACTGAACTTACACTGTATATTTTGCAATAGTTACCTCAAGGCCTACTGACCAAATTGTTGTGTTGAGATGATATTTAACTTTTTGCCAAATAAAATATATTGATTCTTTTCTATTTTTTGCGGGTCTGCTCTTTGCACCTTCTTC